AATCTTTTGGCATTTTTTTTTCTCCCTTTAGGGACAAAGGATCCCTTCTCATGATTATCCTAAGATCTAAGGTTATTCTTTTTGCCTCCCAGGGTGGATGGTGGCAGATGCCCTTGCATTTACTTGATAGCAGACTCCTCTTTGATAAAGGCCTTTGATAAAGGCCTCATTCCGCCAGTTTATCTTGCCACCTCAATGAATCGCTAGCTGTGTCAGGAATCCCTACACAATCCATTTAAATGACTGTGGCAGGGCCTCTTCCCCTGTGGAAGCTGAAGGTGGCACGTCCATCTCCGATGAAATGCGAATGGGGCTCTGGGCACGCGGCGGAAGGCAGAGAAGAGGCAGAGAAAGAAGCTAATAACTAATTACACCGACTCCACAATTACGACTAACGTTGGGGACGAACTCTTTGCTAAATAAACATTTAGGTGAAACAAAGCTTCCATTTCCAATCGGCCTAACTCTGGTATTAGCGTTGGCAGGGGCCATGCAGGAGGGGCAGTGAGCAGTGGTGGCCGCGTTGCCGACAGAGGGTGAGGGAGCTGGGCGCGTGGTGTGGGCGCCGAGGTCCCGAGCTGAAGAGCTTTAAAACCTCTCAAAACACAGAACTATCAATCAAGTAGGACCAGACTGTGCCCCCAGGGAAGGTCGCAGATTTAAGGCTGCGAGGACAAGGGCAAAGAAGTGCGAAGCGTTCGGGTGGACATGCAAGCCGGCCCAGCGCAGACGCCTGAGAGGGGTGCCCAGCAGCCCCCGCAGGTCTCCGCCGCGCCCCCGCCACAGCGCCCAGGCGCCCGCAGGGCACAGGGATCGGCACCAGCCGGTGACGTGTCCCTCACGCTGCTGCCTGTGATTGGTGGTCCCGATCCGGGGCGTGGCCCCAAGGGAGGCACTTAGCCCTACTGGGGATGCGCGCGCAGACCCACGGCCTCTGCTCCGCCCCCAGCTGGCCTGTAATTGGCGCAGTCGGCCCAAGGGGCGGCTGTTCAGGCGCGGGTGCGCGCGCAGCTGCTGTGGCCCTGCTTGGTGCGCCCGCTGTCACCGCCATGGCTGCCCCGTGTTTGCTGCGGCAAGGACGAGCCGGGGCGCTGAAGGTAAAGGAGGAGCCAGCCTGGGCTGGCTGCGCTAAACATCCATATTCATTAATTCTTTTGTCAGACTATGCTCCAGGAAGCCCAGGTGTTTCGAGGACTTGCTTCTACGGTTTCTTTGTCTGCGGAATCAGGGAAGAGTGAAAAGGGTCAGCCACAGAATTCCAAGAAGCAAAGTCCACCAAAAAGTAAGATTTTGATGGTAGTCATAAGGGAAAGATAAATAACATTCCTCTTTATGCCGTTTCCCAGATGTAGTGGAACCAAAGGAGAGGGGCAAGCTCCTAGCCACCCAGACAGCAGCTGAATTGTCTAAAAACTTATCTTCACCCAGTTCTTACCCGCCAGCTGTGAATAAGGGCAGGAAGGTAGCTAGTCCCAGTCCCAGTGGCAGCGTGCTATTCACAGATGAAGGGGTTCCGAAATTTTTGTCAAGAAAGACTTTGGTAGAGTTTCCACAGAAAGTTCTGTCTCCATTCAGAAAACAGGGCTCTGATTCAGAAGCTCGTCAGGTGGGTCGGAAAGTGACGTCGCCTTCGTCTTCATCCTCTTCCAGCTCCTCTGATTCTGAATCTGATGATGAGGCTGACGTTTCAGAGGTCACTCCTCGAGTGGTGAGCAAAGGCAGAGGGGGGCTTCGAAAACCAGAGGCCTCTCATTCCTTTGAAAACAGAGCCCCCCGAGTTACAGTATCAGCAAAAGAGAAAACCTTGCTGCAGAAGCCGCATGTGGACATTACTGATCCAGAGAAGCCCCACCAGCCAAAGAAGAAAGGGTCCCCTGCTAAGCCATCAGAAGGCAGGGAAAATGCGAGACCAAAAACCACAATGCCCAGATCTCAAGTAGATGAAGAGTTTTTGAAGCAAAGTTTAAAGGAAAAACAATTGCAGAAAACATTTAGATTAAATGAAATAGATAAAGAAAGCCAAAAGCCATTTGAAGTTAAAGGACCCTTACCTGTCCACACAAAATCAGGGTTGTCTGCGCCACCGAAGGGCAGCCCAGCGCCTGCTGTGTTGGCAGAAGAGGCCAGAGCAGAGGGGCAGCTGCAAGCCAGTCCTCCTGGGGCGGCAGAGGGGCATCTGGAAAAACCCGTGCCAGAGCCCCAGCGCAAGGCGGCCCCTCCCCTGCCCAGAAAGGAAACCTCAGGGACGCAGGGAATAGAAGGCCACCTGAAGGGTGGACAGGCAATCGTGGAAGATCAGATACCACCAAGCAATTTGGAGACAGTTCCTGTTGAGAATAACCACGGTTTCCATGAAAAGACAGCAGCGCTGAAGCTTGAGGCCGAGGGCGAGGCCATGGAAGATGCAGCCGCGCCAGGGGACGACCGAGGCGGCACACAGGGTATACCTTGACTCGCGCTCCCAAGTGCACCCTAGTAACTAAAATAGTACGTTCTGCTTTGAAGGTGTCCCTACACCACACCGAAGATACTCACCTTGTGGAGATTGGAAGGATGCCAGCTCTTTAAATGAGACATCGTTTTTGCTTAACGTAACTTAATTGGTCTCATGGGCATCGTGTTTCCTCCGCAGAGCCAGCCCCAGTGCCTGCTGAGCCGTTTGACAACACTACCTACAAGAACCTGCAGCATCATGACTACAGCACGTACACCTTCTTAGACCTCAACCTCGAACTCTCAAAATTCAGGATGCCTCAGCCCTCCTCAGGCCGGGAGTCACCTCGACACTGAGGGCCCTCGGTGTGAAGATGAACCTTCCACCGTCTTCACTGCATCCTGGAGTGCAAAAATAAAATCCACTCAAGAGTCACAAGGCCCGCTGTGCATAATCGGTTTCACTTTTACCTTTTTTTTTTTTTTTTTTTTTTTGAGACAGGGTCTCACTCTGTCACCCAGGCTGGAGTGCAGTGGCACATTCTCGGCTCACTGCAACTTCCGCCTCCTGGGTTCAAGTGATTCTCCCACCTCAGCCTCCCAAGTAGGTGGGATTACAGGTACTCACCACCAGGTCCAGCTAACTTTTGTATTTTTAGTAGAGACAGGGTTTCACCATGTTGGCCAGGCTGGTCTCGAACTCCTGACCTCAGATGGTCTGCCCACCTCCGCCTCCCAAAGTGCTGGGATTACAGGCGTGAGCCACTGCGCCCGGCCACTTTCACACTTTTTACAGTGAGTGGTGAATTAGCAACAGTAACACTGATTATCCAACATATATTTTGGAATATCTACTATGTGCAAGGAATTTTTCTTAAACTCTAAGGTTATGAATCACTGGGCAAATCCATATAATTAGAGAATTTTAAGTGCTTTAGAGCGGTGTGATTCTACTGTGCTCAGCCTAGTCAATTTCGCATTAAACTGATTATCAGCTGAGTATCAATAATGTAATAGTGACTTCTTTTATTTTTTTTGAGATGGAGTCTCTGTTTCCCAGGCTGGAGTCCAGCGGCACAATCTAAACTCACTGCAACCTCCGCCTCCTGGGTTCAAGTGATTCTCCTGCCTTACTTAGCCTCTTGAGTAGCTGGTACTACAGGCTCACGCCACCATGCCTGGCTAATTTTTTTTGTATTTTTAGTAGAGATGGGGTTTCACCATCTTGGCCAGGCTGGTCTTAAACTCCTGACCTCATGATCTACCTGCCTCAGCCTCCCAAAATGCTGGCATTATAGGCGTGAGCCACTGCACCCAGCCAGTAATAGTGACTTCTAATCCTACAGCCCTGGTTTTTGATCATTAGAAACAGGAGTTTTGGCCAGGTGCAGTGGATAATTCCTGTAATCCCAGCGCTTTGGGAGGGCGAGGCGGGTGGAGCACCTGAGGTCAGGAGTTGAGACCGGCCTGGCCAACATAGTGAAACCCCATCTCTACTAAAAATACAAAAATCAGCCAGGCATGCTAGTGGGTACCTGTAATCCCAGCTACTCAGGAAGCTGAGGCAGGAGAATCATTTGAACCTGGGAGGCGGAGGTTGCAGTGAGCAAGATCGTGCCATTGTACTCCAGCCTGGGCAACAGGAGTGAAACTCAATCAAAAAAAAGGAACAGGAATGTTACTAATTTTAACTACTGCATTGCAAACAAATTGTATTGCAGTATTTTACCATCAGAAAAGGAAGGGAATTGTTTTGTTTGCCTCTGTTAGATATTTTATATAAACTTGAGGACATTTTCATTGGTGAGATTCGGAAGAGGTGAAGTTTCTTGCAGTACAGGGACGAAGTAGGAAGAGGTGAAGTTTCGTGCAGTACAGGGACGGAGTAGGAAGAGGTGAAGTTTCGTGCAGTACAGGGACGGAGTAGGAAGAGGTGAAGTTTCGTGCGGTGCAGGGACGGAGTAGGAAGAGGTGAAGTTTCGTGCGGTGCAGGGACGGAGTAGGAAGAGGTGAAGTTTCGTGCGGTGCAGGGACGGAGTAGGAAGAGGTGAAGTTTTGTGCGGTGCAGGGACGAAGTTGCTCCCCGCTGGCCACAGGCACTCAATGAGCTATTTTACCTATTTAGGGTTTCTGGGTTGGCCAAGTAACCTCCCATCCCTTGTGATAGATAACTTTAAGTCACACCTTTGGGGGCAATGTGGGGGGCTCCTGTGCATCACATGGAGCACGCTCCCCCAGCACTCTGCAGAGACAGACCCCCAGTCTGACTTAGAGAAAGTAACCAATGTAGGTGAGGGCCAGGGCACGGTGGCTTACGCCTGTAATCCCAGCACTTTGGGAAGCCAAGGCGGATGGATCACTTGAGGTCAGGAGTTTGAGACCAGCCTGGCCAACATGGTGAAACCCTGTGTCTACTAAAAATACAAAAATTAGCCAACTGTGGTGGTGCGTGCCTGTAATCCCAGCTATTCAAGAGGCTGAGGCAGGAGAATCGCTTGAACCCGGGAGGCGGGGTTTGCAGTAAGCCGAGATCATGCCATTGCATTCAGTCTGGGTGACAGCGTGAGACTGCATCTCAAAAAAAAATTTTTTTTTTTAAATATCAAAATTGAAAACTAGTATTGTGGTCATCTGCCTCAAATTGTGTTACCACACGGGAGACTTAGCAACTCAGCCAGATTCTTCTAAACACATTTTTTATAATAAAAGTGGTAAAACTACATTACCAAAAAGAAAATAGTAAACTTACCTAAAATCCACTATGCTAACCCACCCTTTTTTTTTTTTTTTTTTTTTTTTTTTTTTTGAGACAGCCTCACTCTTGCCCGGAGGAGTGGTGCGATCTCAGCTCACTGCAGCCTCGTCCTCCCAGGCCCAAGCAATCCTCCCATCTCAGCCCACTTTGTAGCTGGGACTGTAGGCACTGGCCACCATGTCCGCCTAATTTTTCTATTTTTTGTAGAGACAGGGTTCAAGAGATCTGCCTGCCTCGGCCCCAGAAAGTTCTGGGATTGCAGGCGTGAGCCCCCATTCCCAGCCATTAACATCTTACAGGATTCCCCAGTGGTGGTGGTAGGTGTAACCATTTTAATGTACCTACAACTTTTCTATCCTGCTATTTGCATTTTTTGGTTTTTCATTTAATAGTTCTCAAGCTGGGATCCGTGGAACTACTGTGATGGGCGGTGATGCTTTGGAAATGGAAATTCCCTTAATATTAAAATGAACATGAATATATTTTGATTTGCATATATTTTTAAGATAAAGCATGAGACTTGTATAAAGTTCTTTCCTGGCTGGGCGCGGTGGCTCATGCCTGTAATCCCTGCACTTTGGAAGGCTGAGGCAGATGGATCACCTGAGGTTGGGAGTTTGAGACCAGCCTGACTAACATGGTGAAACCCCCTCTCTACTAAAATTACAAAATTAGCCGGGCGTGTTGGTGCATGCCTGTAATCCCAGCTACTCAAGAGGCTGAGGCAGGAAAATCACTTGAACCCAGGAGGCAGAGGCTGCAGTGAGTGGAGATTGCAGCATCGCACTACAGCCTGGGCAACAACAGCAAAACTCCGTCTCAAAAAAATAAAGTTCTTCCCTTAGAACTAGTCCTGTTGGGCTAGTCTTTCTGGGATTTTGGTTTACTCTCCTCCACCCATTGGAAGGGCTTAAAACCGAATAGCCAGCACCAAGCACAGCTCTGCATTTTGTAGCTATCACTGCAGATGATTTCTTGATAGTCCATCTGGTGGCAATACAGTGGTCACCCAAGGGGCCATTGTTTGGGTCTATGTGATTTCCCACGTTCTGTTGGAGGCCGGGCGCAGTGCCTCACGCCTGTAATCCCAGCACTTTGGGAGGCTGAGGTGGGCAGATCACGAGGTCAGGAGATCGAGACCGTCCTGGCTAACACGGTGAAACCCTGTCTCTACTAAAAATACAAAAAATTGGCCAGGTGCGGTGGCTCACGCCTGTAATCCCAGCACTTTGGGAGGCTGAGGTGGGCAGATCTCGAGGTCAGGAGATCGAGACCATCCTGGATAACACGGTGAAACCCCGTCTCTATTAAAAATACAAAAAATTAGCCGGGCATGGTAGCGGGCGCCTGTAGTCCCAGCTACTTGGGAGGCTGAGGCAGGAGAATGGCGTGAACCCAGGAGGCGGAGCTTGCAGTGAACCGAGATAGCCTCACTGCACTCCAGCCTGGGCGAAAGAGCAAGACTCCGTCTCAAAAAAAAAAAACAAAAAAAAAATTAGCCGGGCGTGGTGGTGGGCGCCTGTAGTCCCAGCTACTCGGGAGGCTGAGACAGGAGAATGATGTGAACCCGGGAGGCAGAGCTTGCAGTGAGCCGAGATTGTGCCACTGCACTCCAGCCTGGGCGACAGAGCAAGACTCCGTCTCAAAAAATAAATTAATTAATTAAATTAAATAAGTGGGTGTTTTAAGTGCTCAGCTTCCTTGGTTCTACCACCTTCTCTCCCTGACCCTCCTTCCCTTTCCCCCTGACCTTGGCCTTTATTCTAGAACGGATCTGAAGCAATAGGATATAAAAAATTCACAACTGCTAAAACAGTGTTCCTTCTAGTGTAATTTTCACCCTTAGAGACCTGTCTGTAATAAACATTATTTGAAATGCCTACTATATGCTAGGCACTATGCCTCGGCCACG